CGGGCGTGGTGGCGGGCATCTGTAGTCTCAGCTACTCGGGAGGCTGAAGCAGAAGAATGGCGTGAACCCGGGACGCAGAGCTTGCAGTGAGCCGAGATCGCGCCACTGCACTCCAGCCTGGGCGGCAGAGAGAGACTCCGTCTCAAAAAAAAAAAAAAAAAAAAAAAAAAGGTTCCTGATAATTCAGGGGTTACCAAGATTCTACTACTCACTGCAGCTAATAAAAAAAAAAAAAAAAGAAAGAAAGAAACTGGTCTCTGTCCTATTTCATATGCTCAGGTACAACTTTTCCAGAGAAGAAGAGGAGGGGGGCGGGGAGGAGCAGGAGGAGGAGGAAAGAAGGAGGAGAAGGAGAAGGAGAAGGAGAAGGAGAGGAAGAGGAAGAGGAAGAAGAAGAAGAAGAAGAAGAAGAAGAAGAAGAAGAAGAAGAAGAAGAAGAAGAAGAAGAAGAAGAAGAAGAAGAAGAAGAAGAAGAAGAAGAAAAGGAAGAAGAAGAAACTGTCTCTACACCTTCATTCTCAGGACAAGTTCATTGTCTGGCACCAAGCTCCTTGGGGTGAATTTTCTTCCAAAAGAGTCCGGGGAGTCCAGGTATGGAATGGGAGGCAGAAAGTTCAATCAAGGGACTGGGATTTCGGAATGAATAATGAAGGGAGATGGACTGGGTCCATGCCGAAGGTTTCTCCCTGGTTTCTCAGCCCCCGGGCGAAGACTCAGGGAGACATTGAGACACACCCTGCACAGGAGGGGGAGGGGGAGGGGGAGGGCAAAGTCCCAGGGCCCCAGGAGTGGCTCTCAAGGGCTCAGGCCCCGAGGCGGTGTCTGGGGTTGGGAGGCTCAGTATTGAGAATTCCCCATCTCCCCAGAGTTTCTCTTTCTCTCCCAACCCGTGTCAGGTCCTTCTTCCTGGATACTCATAACGCGGCCCCATTTCTCACTCCCATTGGGCGTCGCGTTTCTAGAGAAGCCAATCAGTGTCGCCGCAGTTCCCAGGTTCTAAAGTCCCACGCACCCCGCGGGACTCATATTTTTCCCAGACGCGGAGGTTGGGGTCATGGCGCCCCGAAGCCTCCTCCTGCTGCTCTCAGGGGCCCTGGCCCTGACCGATACTTGGGCGGGTGAGTGCGGGGTCCAGAGAGAAACGGCCTCTTCTGGCGGGTCTCAGCCCCTCCTCGCCCCCAGGCTCCCACTCCTTGAGGTATTTCAGCACCGCTGTGTCGCGGCCCGGCCGCGGGGAGCCCCGCTACATCGCCGTGGAGTACGTAGACGACACGCAATTCCTGCGGTTCGACAGCGACGCCGCGATTCCGAGGATGGAGCCGCGGGAGCCGTGGGTGGAGCAAGAGGGGCCGCAGTATTGGGAGTGGACCACAGGGTACGCCAAGGCCAACGCACAGACTGACCGAGTGGCCCTGAGGAACCTGCTCCGCCGCTACAACCAGAGCGAGGCTGGTGAGTGAACCCGGCCGGGGGCGCAGGTCACGGCTGGGCGGGGCTGACTGCGGGGACCGGCTAGGGTCTCACACCCTCCAGGGAATGAATGGCTGCGACATGGGGCCCGACGGACGCCTCCTCCGCGGGTATCACCAGCACGCGTACGACGGCAAGGATTACATCTCCCTGAACGAGGACCTGCGCTCCTGGACCGCGGCGGACACCGTGGCTCAGATCACCCAGCGCTTCTATGAGGCAGAGGAATATGCAGAGGAGTTCAGGACCTACCTGGAGGGCGAGTGCCTGGAGTTGCTCCGCAGATACTTGGAGAATGGGAAGGAGACGCTACAGCGCGCAGGTACCAGGGGCCATGGGCGCCTTCCCTATCTCGCAAAGTGCCTGAATTTTCTGACTCTTCTCAGATCCTCCAAAGGCACACGTTGCCCACCACCCCATCTCTGACCATGAGGCCACCCTGAGGTGCTGGGCCCTGGGCTTCTACCCTGCGGAGATCACGCTGACCTGGCAGCGGGATGGGGAGGAACAGACCCAGGACACAGAGCTTGTGGAGACCAGGCCTGCAGGGGATGGAACCTTCCAGAAGTGGGCCGCTGTGGTGGTGCCTTCTGGAGAGGAACAGAGATACACATGCCATGTGCAGCACGAGGGGCTGCCCCAGCCCCTCATCCTGAGATGGGGTAAGGAGGGAGATGGGTAAAGAGGGGAACGATCAGGGCCCCTCACCTTCCCTTCCTTTCCCAGAGCAGTCTCCCCAGCCCACCATCCCCATCGTGGGCATCGTTGCTGGCCTTGTTGTCCTTGGAGCTGTGGTCACTGGAGCTGTGGTCGCTGCTGTGATGTGGAGGAAGAAGAGCTCAGGTAGGAAGGGGTGAGGAGTGGAGTCTGAGTTTCTGGCCTCTCACAGGACATTTTCTTCCCATAGATAGAAACAGAGGGAGCTACTCTCAGGCTGCAGGTAAGATGAAGGAGGCTGATCCCTGAGATTGTAAGTAGGCTGTTGTTTTCTATCTTCTTCACAGCCTACTCAGTGGTCAGCGGAAACTTGATGATAACATGGTGGTCAAGCTTATTTCTCCTGGGGGTGCTCTTCCAAGGATATTTGGGCTGCCTCCGGAGTCACAGTGTCTTGGGCCGCCGGAAGGTGGGTGACATGTGGATCTTGTTTTTTTTGTGTGGTCCAATCTCGTGCTTGTTCTGCTTTACAGGAAAGTTGACTCATACTGGTGTCCAGTGAAGAAACCCAGGCGCATAAGAGGGACAGTTGGATCTCAGGTTTGTGCTTGATCTGGAAAAGGAAGAGCAGAGACCACTAGGAGGCACCACTGCACTGCTCATGAGCCCAGGAGGTGGATGCCGGGGCTGAGCTCAGGGTGGAGAGATGTCATTGCTCATCCTCCAGGTTCCAGGTGAAAACCCACCTGCCCAGCCCATCTGGTTCTCCCTGGTTCTTCAATTCTAGGGAGGACTGTCTTCTTCTCACCTCCCCGGACGATGCTTCTTGACACAGGAAAGAGGATGTGCTGCTAGGGTCATCATGTCCTGGTTTATTGTGTTGTCAGTAGAATGAAATCAAAATACATACTTCATAAATAATAAAATAACCCATAATAAGTAAACATTTACAATTTACTCACACCATTGAGGTTTCCTCCAGGTGTGAGCACAGCTGCAGACACACCTTGTCGCTTCAGTCAGGACACAGGACAGAGTAAAATGGGAAGAAACCACAGTCACTGCAGAAAGGGCCCCCATGGAAGAGGCCTGGCAGGGAGGCCAGCTGCCCCAGGGCCACCATATTTAGAGATGACTTCCCCTTTCTAGGCAGGACTGGGATTTTAAAATTCTTTTTGTATTCATAGTTGTTCTGAAATTGCAGGATGATGAGACCCAGCACTGGTGAGTTATACTGTCTCTTTCTTCCCTATTAAATTCTGTGCCAAACAGCACCTTCATATATTTATCTCCTCTTCCTGGAGAGAATAAAAACAATGGAAAAATTGAACCATACAAACATACTTTAAATATGTGCTGTCAGAAGTAGCTACTAAAGGATTAATTCCACCAAAGTGAGGGAAGGTTTGAAAAGAAAAACATTGTATTCCCATATTCAAAGCAGCATTATTCACGATAGCCAAGACAACACACACCAACACATGAATGAAGAAAATGTGGTATATATCGACAACGGAATATCACTCAGCCTTAAAAAGGAAACCTGGTCACAGGCTGCAACAGGGATGAACCTGAAGGACACTGCTAAGTAAAATAAGCCAATCACAAAGAAAACCCAATACTGCACATTTCCATTTATATGAGGTGTCTAAACTGAAAGTAGACTAATGGCTGCTAGGGGCTCGGTGAGGGGGATGGATGAATGTTTGTTCAATGGGCATAGAGTTTCAGTGTTGCAAGATGAAAAGTTCTAGAGATCTGTTGCACAACTATGTATTTACAGTTAATACTGTACTACTGTATACTTTAAAATAGTTAAGATACCAAATTTTACATAATGTAGTTTTTGGCCCAAGGAAAAGACTAATTAGCCCTGTTACTAATTTAGGGAAAAAGTACATTAATTCATTAAAAATATATTAGTATGCGCTTACCTTAGATACAGAAAACTATGAGACAAAAAGAGAGATCCCTGCTACCCCAGCTATCACCCATGAACCAGGAAAATCAGCACCTCCTGAAACTAGACAGAAAGGCTCACAGGCCCAGCCTTGACATGTTGAATCAGTCTGCATTTTGGCTGGAACCCAGGTGGCTCCACTGCATGTAAAGCACCTTCCCAGATAGTGATGGAGGGAGATCCTAGGACAGTGACTCTGCTCCACGGGGAGAAGCCTCCAGTCCAGATGGGAGCAGCCAGAAGGGCCCAGGAGGGACATTTCCAAGAAGATAAAATTAACAGAATGTCCAAAGTGTCCAACGTCTTGAAAGAATCATACAAACAAAAGAGATATCGAACTTAAATTAATGAGAGTTAATAAAATAAACAAAAACAAATGCAAGTATTAACTCCAAGAAGAACCAATGTTGTACAGGCAGTGAAAAGTAGTCCAGTTGACATATGAGAGGATTAGTCATGGTAAAAGAAACAAGAGATGGCTGAACTAAACATAATCACTATATAAATATACTGGGAAGAGTGAAAGAGAACAAGTACTCTTAACTGTTGCATCCACCATTGCGCTGTGCAACAATGGGTGCATCTGAAAAAAATCAAGCAATAATAATAAAGAAATGGTAGAGATACAGAAGTAAAGTCAAAAGAATCAGCTAAAAAACTTGAAAGTGGTTGGCCCCTAGAAAGGCAGAAATTGAGAAGAGGCAGAGAGGACTCTCATTTTTCTCAAGAGATTCTGCACAAATATTTGACTCTTTCAATTGTGCACAATTATAAATTTGATTAAAATAAAAACAAAAGCTTCAGTGAATATGCAAGTTTATGTCTAATGACAACCGCATTCAACAATGATATTTAAGGGTTAACTAAAATGTGAAAATACTTAAACATGAAACAGGCATGTATAAATGTGTTTTTGACACCAAACGTGAACACAAATGTGAAATAATACACCTGTAAACACATCTCTGGATAGATAGCCCACGATTGAATTCTCTACCCCACCTCCTTTACTGGTTGACCTGTGAACACAGGCAGGCAGTGGACCAGGACCCAACTAGGTTCCTTCATCCTCTTGCTTCTAGGCAGGCCTTGCATCCACTTTTGCTGCACAGAGGGCTCCCATCCCTGCCTTGGTCCGTTTCACAGGTGATCCCCTAACTCTCCCTGCCACCACTGCCTTACCTGAGTGGAGCTGAGGCTACCCTGACCAAGAAGAGCACCACCCATCTGTGCCCCAAGGCCAGAAAGTTAAAAGGAACCTCACAACAGGGTCAGGAACTATCCCACCTCCCCACCTACCAATCAGTCTGAACTGATAATGGGAGATGCTGATACTTGCTTTACTCATCCTCATTCCCAGTTCATTTATTCTTCATTAATTCAGTCCAATCTCCCCAGTGGTCACTTAACCCCAGAAGCAGACTGATCTCTATTCTTCTTAATCAGGAAAGTCCAAAGCACTCCCTGTCCTCTCCCTCATATCAGACTTCAGCTCTGCATCTGCAAGATGCAGAGGTCCTCTGCAAGGCAGGTGTCTTCCCACAGGGTCAGCCCCTAAACACTGGCTGCAGATGTCCCCTCCATCCCTTCCCAGCCCTTTCTGTGTTGCTGTGAATCTGTCCATCACCGAGAACTGGTGGGGAGATGTGGGGGAGGTGGGGAGATTTCTTTGTGCTGTGTCAAGGCATCAAGACAGACCTCTCCTTCTCTCTTGAACCTCATACTCTATCCCTTCCCAGACACTTGAAATAAAACACAGACCAGAAATGTCTACTTAAAGGGTAAATTTCTATAGTATAAAATTA